AGCTGCAGGAGCCGACCTTGTTCTTCTCATGCCGGCATCCCTGCTTGCAGCTGTGAAGGGGGCAGGAATCATCGAGGTGACCTGGGCTGAGTCCCGGGAGTGGGAAGAGTTGGCAGGAAGGGGATCTGAGGAGGAGAACAGGGGTCCTGGTGGTCTGTGCTTCTTCCCAGACACGGGAGCTGTAGCGGGGACCTCTGCAGCAGATGCTAGGGGGGCCACTAGGCCCAGGCAGTCTTGGGACTTGGGTCTGTCCTGCTGTGCATCCATAGTGGGTGCTTTAGAAACGGGAGGCCCACCCGAAGCCCCTGTTGCAAGTGAGGACAAAGTGTGGGAAGGCCGTGAGGGTCTGCAGTCCGGGATGGCCTTGTCCTCAACGTGCAGTGCACTGTTGATGCGCTGGAATGCCGTCTCTTTTTCCAGGTGCAGGTCTTCAGCCGTGACCCGGTACCCCAGCTCTAAGGGAGGTGGCAGCATCAAAGGCTCCCCTCGCCTGCGTGGCAGCAGGGGAATCTTGCGTCTACGGGGCCTAGAGTCCTGGGATCTGGGGGAGCCACCCGTTGGGGCGATTGTCTGCCCTGGTGCTGTATCTGCCCCCTTTTCACACCGTGTGTGACCCGAAGAGACAGCCTGAGGCCTGTCCTCACTCACTGTCTTTGAGTAACTGAGGGTCAGCTGGCAGCGGGATGAGGCTGGCCCCCTCCTCTGCTTTAGCCCCGGCAAGCCTCCCGTGGAGCTGTAGGAGCTGGAGATGGCATTTCGTTTGGTGCTCGAGCTCGTCCAGGATGTCTGATTTCTGAGCTCTGGGCGTGGAGGTCTGTCTGCAGAGGCCCGGGCCTGGGCACAAAGGGAGAGGGGCCTCCATTGTCCCGCAGGGGCCAAAATGCAGACCGTGCATCCCCGGTGACCTCGGGGACCGTTCTCTGATCATCAGGATTTTCTTGGACTCTGGGGTCCTTGTCCTGCTCAGGCATCCCTGCCCCGCTCTCCTTGAGGGCCCTCAACACTATCTTCCCTGGACACAAGTCTGGGGACCGCCAGGTGTTGTGGACCCCAAAGGGGTGACTACCTGCTCCTGGGCCCCACAGAGTCCTTGTGCTCAGTGTAGTGGCTGAGCTGGGGGATGCCCTGGAACTCAGAGCACACAGCACTGGCTTACTGTGGTACCTGTGCAGTGAAATTGAAGACAGAATCACCAGGATGGAACACAGGTCTTGCAGGATCACGGAAAACCTTCTTAGAGTTGTCTTGACACCAGTGATGTCGAGTGTCCGGGTGTTTGTAGGATGGCTTGCCACTCAGTCCAGGGGCAGGAGCAACGGGGAGATCCCACAAGCAAAGTGAACTGGGGGATGGGCTGAAGGGGCTCCAGGCAACTGAGCCCTACTCGCAGGTCCTCGGCCTTGGCCCAAACAGGAATGAGGGGCACAGAGTGCCCGGGTAACCGCTCCTGGGAGCAGTGGGGAACTGTCGGATACTTGAACTCTCAAGAGCTGGGCTCTGAGCGTCCTCGTCCAGCTGCCAACTTGGCCAAAGGCTAAGCCAGCAGATTGTTCTGTTGCCGGGCAACGCGACTTCTAAACCTGAGGGAGTGGGCATGTGAGCACATAATGGCACCAGTGACAGAGCGACCATAATGGATGAATAAGCGCAGCCAGGTACCCGCGCAAGGCACCTGCTGGCAATGGCAGGAGGCGGACGTGGGGGGTCGTGCAGTAGGTACTGGAGGGAGAGACGTGGGCACAAAGGTCCCCTAAGCCCTGGTCTCTCTTGCCTCCTGCAGGGCTGGTGAATTACCAGATCTCCGTCAAGTGCAGTAACCAGTTCAAGTTGGAAGTGTGTCTTTTGAATGCAGAAAACAAAGTCGTGGACAACCAGGCTGGGACCCAGGGCCAGCTGAAGGTGCTGGGTGCCAACCTCTGGTGGCCGTACCTGATGCACGAACACCCCGCCTACCTGTACTCGTGGGAGGTAATGGTGGTTTGGGACTTGCGTAAGGGAGGCGGAACCTGTGTCTTCTCTCTTTTGTGGACAGGATGGTGATTGCTCACACCAAAGCCTTGGACCCCTCCCAGCCTGTGACCTTTGTGACCAACTCCACCTACGCAGCAGACAAGGGGGTGAGCCTGGGGGTCCCCACCCCATTTCTCCCTTGCTGAACGGGCTCTGCTGCTCTGGTCCTAGGCTCTGTATGTGGATGTGATCCGTGTGAACAGCTACTACTCTTGGTATCGCAACTACGGGCACCTGGAGTTGATTCAGCTGCAGCTGGCCGCCCAGTTTGAGAATTGGTGTAAGACATCACAATCCCATTATTCAGAGCGC